ATTTCTGACTAGTCCTTCTTTCGTTTTTCTTCAGCTACCCAGCCTTCATGCTGTTTTGGAACATGTCAAGCACATGTGAGCCCTCACAAAGACATGAGGGTCTTTGCGGTTGCTGTCCCCTCTGCCTAGAAGGCTTCCTCCACTAATTTCTGCATGACTAGCTCCCTCACTTCCTTTACTCAGAAGTTACCTTATCAGTAGGTATTATCTGACCATTCTTATCTACAATTTCAAAAACTCTTCCTTGCCTTTTGTTCTTGATACCTGTCACTGCCTACTATTCTAAATATTATACTTTGTCTATTGTGTCATCTTTCACTAAAATATAAGCTTCTTGAGGGAAGAGATTTTTGTTTACCGTTGTATCTCCAGCTCCTAAAACACCTGGTGCATAGTATGTGCTCAGTAGATATTAGAGAATGTATACATGAATGAATGATTTGGTTTCCACCACAGACAAGACAAAGCAGTATGCTGAGCATGGTAGAGGATACATAGATGGTTAAAGATGTTATGTGCCCATGTTTGTGTGGGAGCAGAAGAGCTAATGTGATAAAAGCAGTGTGAGATGTGAGTGACACTTCCACCTGTCCTTTCAAGAACTATCTCAAGTTCTATTCTTTGTAATGCTCTATTTTCTTTTCTTTCTTTCTTTTTTTTTTTTTTTTTTCTTTTTTTTGAGACAAGGTCTCACTGTGTTGCCCAGGCTAGAGTGCAGTGGTACTATCTCGGCTCATTGCACACACACACATACACACACCCAGCTTCAAGTGATTCTCCTGCCTCAGCCTCCCGAGCAGCTGGGATTACAGGCATGCGCCACTACACCCAGCTATTTATTTATTTATTTATTTATTTTGAGACGGAGTTTTGCTCTGTCTCCCAGGCTGGAGTGCAGTGGTGCAATCTCGGCTTGGCACAATCTCAGCTCACTGCAACCTCCACCTCCTGGGTTCAAGTGATTCTTCTGCCTTAGCCTCCCGAGTAGCTGGGATTACAGGCACCCACCACCATGCCTGGCTAATTTTTTTTTTTTTTTTTTTTTTTTTGAGACAGTGTCTCGCTCTGTCGCCCAGGCTGGAGTACAGTAGCGCGATCTCAGCTCACTGCAATCTCCCCTTCCCAGGTTCAAGCAGTTCTCCTGTCTCAGCCTCCTGAGTAGCTGGGATCACAGGCGCCACCACCATGCCTGGCTAATTTTTTGTATTTTTAGTAGAGACAGGGTTTTACCACGTTGACCAGCCTTGTCTTGAACTCCTGGCCTCAGGCAATCCACCTGCCTTGGCCTCCCGAAGTGCTGGGATTACAGGCATGAGCCACTGCACCTGGCCTTATAGATATTTTGAAAGATTATATTTCTTATATTAAATAGAGATAGGGTCTTACCATGTTGCTCAGGCTGGTCTTCCTGGACTCAAGCAATCCACCTGCCTCAGACACCCAAAGTGCTGAGATTACAGGTGTTAGCCACCATGCCTGGCCTAATACTTAATTTTTAAAAAACTTTTTCTTTGGAAATAATTTTAGACTTCAAAGAGAGTTGCAAAAATAATACAAATAATAGCCCTATAATCTTCACCTAGATTCCCCAAGTGCATCTTTTAAAACCACAATACAGTGATCAAATCAGAAAATCAACATTGATAACAATTATTAATACATTTTGAATTTAACTAAATTTCTGTTCATTTTCTACCTACAGTAGTAAGAAATGTCTGGGTAACATCAGTGTCACCGAAGTCTGTATTGCCCAGATTGGTCTCAAACTCCTGGGCTCAAGCAGTCTGCCCACCTCGGCCTCCCAAAGTGCTGGGATTACAGGCCTGAGCCACTGCACCTGGTCTGGACTCAATTTTAGTTTTTGAGTTTTGCTTTTTTTTTTTAAAGCAGTACTAACTACTTGTAAAGATGTATATTTCATGACTTTTATTTATTGGAGGTCTTCAAAACAGCAAAGAGAAAATTTATTTTTATTTTTAATTTTATTTTTGAGATGCGGTCTTGTTCCATCCCCAGGCTGGAGTGCAGTAGCGCGATCTTGGCTCACTGCAACCTCCGCCTCCTGGGTTCAACTGGTTCTCCTGCCTCAACCTCCCGAGTAGCTGGGATTACAGGTGTGTACCACCATACCCAGCTAATTTTTGTATTTTTAGTAGAAATGGGGTTTCACCATATTGGCCAGGCTGGCCTCAAACTTCTTATCTCTCGAAGTGCTGCGATTACAGGCATGAGTCACCATGCCCAGCCTGAAAATTTATTTTTTTTCCAAAGGAATAAACTCATTTTAGCTATTACCACTTGTACATCGAAACAATGTTGTGGAGTTTTACTGATCTTATTTTTCCTGTATATTGAAATGTTTTGGTATTTCATCATCCTAGGAATTATTTCATCATTACTCATCAATTCTCAAATATGCTAAAGAGGACTAAAATAATATGACAAAGGGAGAATTATAGAATTGCTTAAAAGGATATGCAGTAGTGAAATAAATCATTAGTTTTACACTTCAGTTTTTAGAGATGGGGCCTCGCTTTGTTGCCCAGGCCGAAGGGCAGTGGTATGATCATAGCTCTCTGCAGCCTCAAACTTCTGGGCTCAAGTGATCATCCCTCCTAAGCATCCTCGGTAGCTGGGACTATAGGTGTGCACCGCAGCCCTTCAGTTTTCTTATTGCTTTTCCCAAAACTTACAGCAACTTTTTTTTTCTTTTTGGATACAGGGTCTCACTCTGTCACCCAGGCTGGAGTGCAGTGGCGCAATCTCAGTTCACTGCAACCTTCGCCTCCCAGACTCAAGCAATCTCACCTCAGCCCTCCAAGTAGCTGGGACTACAGGCATGTGCCACCACACCTGGCTAATTTTTGTATTTTTTTTGTAGAGAGAACGTTTCGCCATGTTGTCTAGGCTAGTCTCGAACTCCTGGGCTCAAACAATCCACCCACCTTAGCCTCCCAAAGTGCTGGGATTCCAGGCATGAGCCAGCATGCCCAGCCTACAGCATCTTTCAAGAAAGTATAAAAGAAGTTGGGAGATACCATCTTAAACATTATGTAAGATGTTAACATTTGGAGAATCTAGGTGAAGGAGTACATGGTAATTTTTATACTATTTTTCAACTTTTAAGCGACTTGCATGCTATTGCTTTTGGTTTCTGCAGGTTTTGTAGTGCATCCCTGAGCATGAGCACAGAATGAAGCGGCGTTTGGATGACCAGGAGTCACCGGTGTATGCAGCCCAGCAGCGTCGGATCCCTGGCAGCACAGAGGCTTTTCCTCACCAGCACCGGGTGCTTGCCCCTGCCCCTCCTGTGTATGAAGCAGTGTCTGAGACCATGCAGTCAGCTACGGGAATTCAGTACTCTGTAACACCCAGCTACCAGGTAAGCTGGAGCCAACCAAGGGACTAGAATGAGAAGTTTCCTGTCTGTATTTTGTTCACCCCAGGTTTCAGCCATGCCACAGAGCTCCGGCAGTCATGGGCCCGCTATAGCAGCAGTTCATAGCAGCCATCATCACCCAACAGCGGTGCAGCCCCACGGAGGCCAGGTGGTCCAGAGTCATGCTCATCCAGCCCCACCAGTTGCACCAGTGCAGGGACAGCAGCAATTTCAGAGGCTGAAGGTGGTATTCAGCTCTTTTTCTTGGGTCAAAAATTTTATAACCTTGATATTTATCCCTGCCTCAGGTGGAGGATGCGCTATCTTATCTTGACCAGGTGAAGCTGCAGTTTGGTAGTCAGCCTCAGGTCTACAATGATTTCCTTGACATCATGAAGGAATTTAAATCTCAGAGGTAAAAGATGTGTGATTGTACTCAAGCTTTGTAGTTTATCACTTTTCTTTTTGTTTTTTATCAGCATCGACACCCCAGGAGTGATTAGTCGTGTGTCCCAGCTATTCAAAGGCCACCCCGATCTGATAATGGGATTCAACACCTTCTTGCCCCCTGGCTACAAAATTGAGGTGCAAACCAATGACATGGTGAATGTGACAACTCCTGGCCAGGTTCATCAGATTCCCACCCATGGCATCCAGCCACAGCCTCAACCACCACCCCAACATCCTTCCCAGCCTTCAGCCCAGTCAGCCCCAGCTCCTGCCCAGCCAGCTCCTCAGCCCCCACCTGCCAAAGTCAGCAAGGTGAGCACTTGGAAAATATTGCATCAATATGACTGAAGAGAATAAAGATTTCTTTTCTTTCTAGCCCTCCCAACTGCAAGCACATACTCCGGCCAGTCAGCAGACTCCCCCACTTCCACCGTATGCATCCCCACGTTCTCCGCCGGTCCAGCCTCACACACCAGTGACAATCTCGTTGGGAACGGCCCCATCCTTGCAGAACAATCAACCTGTGGAGTTTAATCATGCCATCAACTATGTTAATAAGATCAAGAACAGATTTCAGGGCCAACCAGACATCTACAAAGCATTCCTGGAGATTTTGCACACATATCAGGTAAGGAGTGCCCATTCAGCCTGTCTTAACCACAAATGATCTCTTTTCATTTGCAATTCCTCAGAAAGAGCAGAGAAATGCCAAGGAAGCTGGAGGAAACTACACTCCAGCATTGACAGAGCAGGAGGTGTATGCCCAGGTTGCTCGTCTCTTTAAAAACCAGGAAGATTTGTTGTCAGAGTTTGGACAATTCCTACCAGATGCCAACAGCTCCGTGGTATGTTTTTTTAATAAGAATTACACTATTTAGAGCATTAATCTCATTCATGTGTCTTAATCAGCTTTTAAGCAAAACAACTGCTGAGAAGGTTGATTCTGTGAGAAATGATCATGGAGGCACTGTCAAGAAGCCCCAACTGAACAACAAGCCGCAGAGGCCCAGCCAGAATGGCTGCCAGATCCGCAGACATCCTACAGGAACCACCCCTCCAGTTAAGGTGAGAATGGGCAGCAGCTGCTCATTTTGACAGAATCTCACATGTTTGTATCTTTCTTTTGCAGAAGAAACCCAAACTGCTCAATCTGAAGGATTCTTCTATGGCAGATGCCAGCAAACATGGTGGTGGAACAGAATCGTTATTTTTTGATAAGGTGAGTAATGGATGAGTTAGATTTGATAGTGCAAAACTGTTTTTCTTCCCGTTGTCTCCATAAGGTCCGAAAGGCTCTTCGGAGTGCAGAAGCCTACGAAAATTTCCTACGCTGTCTTGTTATTTTTAACCAGGAGGTGATCTCTCGTGCTGAGCTTGTGCAACTAGTCTCTCCTTTCCTGGGGTAAGTGAAGTGAGGGGCTTAGCCCTGATGCAATTGCTTGTCACTTTTTGGTTTGATTCTTCAGGAAATTCCCTGAGTTGTTTAATTGGTTTAAAAACTTTCTGGGCTATAAGGAGTCTGTACATCTGGAAACTTATCCAAAGGAGCGAGCCACAGAGGGCATTGCTATGGAGATAGATTATGCTTCTTGTAAACGATTGGGCTCCAGCTATCGAGCCTTACCAAAGAGTTACCAGCAGCCCAAGTGTACAGGACGGACTCCTCTCTGTAAAGAGGTAAGGCCTTCCCTAGCAAAGATCAGCCCTGGTTTTGTTTCAGTCTCTCTTCTTCTACCCAAAGGTTTTAAATGATACCTGGGTTTCCTTCCCTTCGTGGTCTGAGGACTCTACCTTTGTGAGTTCCAAGAAGACTCAATATGAAGAACATATTTATCGTTGTGAAGATGAACGCTTTGAGGTACAAGCTTGTTTGGCATTTGAAGTTGGGGGCTGAGCATACCCTTCTTTGTCTTCCTCTTCAGCTTGATGTAGTTTTAGAGACCAATCTGGCAACAATCCGGGTTCTGGAAGCAATACAGAAGAAGCTTTCCCGCTTGTCTGCTGAAGAACAAGCCAAATTTCGCTTGGACAACACCCTTGGGGGCACATCAGAAGTCATCCATAGAAAAGCACTCCAGAGGATATATGCTGATAAAGCAGCTGACATCATTGATGGTCTGAGAAAGAATCCCTCCATTGCTGTTCCAATTGTCCTTAAAAGGTACATGAGCAAATGTGCCCTTAGTGCTTTAGTGTGTTGTTTCCATCCCTTCCCGCTTCACTAGGTTGAAGATGAAAGAGGAAGAATGGCGAGAAGCTCAGAGAGGCTTTAACAAAGTATGGCGAGAACAAAATGAGAAATACTACTTGAAGTCTCTGGACCACCAGGGGATCAACTTTAAACAGAATGACACCAAGGTCCTGAGGTCTAAGAGCTTACTCAATGAGATTGAGAGTATCTATGATGAGGTGAGCGGGGGGTTTCTGCATCTGTGAGAGGACACAGAATACTTTTGTGTCTCTGTCCCATCAGAGGCAAGAGCAGGCTACGGAGGAGAATGCTGGTGTACCTGTTGGCCCACACCTCTCACTTGCGTATGAAGACAAACAAATACTGGAAGATGCTGCTGCTCTGATTATCCACCATGTGAAGAGGCAGACAGGCATTCAGAAGGAGGACAAATATAAGATAAAACAAATCATGCATCATTTTATTCCAGATTTGCTCTTTGCCCAAAGAGGTGATCTCTCAGATGTGGAGGAAGAGGAAGAAGAAGAGATGGATGTAGATGAAGCCACAGGGGCAGTTAAGAAGCACAATGGTGTTGGGGGCAGTCCCCCTAAGTCCAAGTTACTGTTTAGTAACACAGCAGCTCAAAAATTAAGAGGAATGGATGAAGTATACAACCTCTTCTATGTCAACAACAACTGGTATATTTTTATGCGACTGCACCAGATTCTCTGCCTGAGGCTGCTACGGATTTGTTCCCAAGCCGAACGGCAAATTGAAGAAGAAAACCGAGAGAGAGAATGGGAACGGGAAGTGCTGGGCATAAAGCGAGACAAGAGTGACAGCCCTGCCATTCAGCTACGTCTCAAAGAACCTAGTGAGTGCCGAGACCTCTGATTTACAGAGGATGTAAGGCCTCACCAATCCCATCTCTCCCACAGTGGATGTTGATGTAGAAGATTATTACCCAGCTTTCCTGGACATGGTGCGGAGCCTGCTGGATGGCAACATAGACTCATCACAGTATGAAGATTCACTGAGAGAGATGTTCACCATTCATGCCTACATTGCCTTTACCATGGACAAACTGATCCAGAGCATTGTCAGACAGGTGAGGGCATGGAGGAGGCTAGGGTGAGTAAGTTCACTAAAAGCTTGCCTTTGTTTGCTTCCAGCTGCAGCATATCGTGAGTGATGAGATCTGTGTGCAGGTGACTGACCTTTACCTGGCAGAAAATAATAATGGGGCCACCGGAGGCCAGCTGAACACACAGAACTCAAGGAGCCTCCTGGAGTCAACGTATCAGCGGAAAGCTGAGCAGCTAATGTCAGATGAGAATTGCTTTAAGGTGAGAGTTGGTCAGGTAGTCGAAGACCTTGCCTTTTGTTTACGCTTAGGTTTCTTATTTGCAGCTTATGTTTATTCAGAGCCAAGGCCAGGTCCAGCTGACTATTGAGCTTCTGGACACAGAAGAGGAGAATTCGGATGACCCTGTGGAAGCAGAGGTATGAGCAAGTACATCACAGACCCCAGGTGCCTTCCACCTGTATTTTGTGTTTGCCATCTTAGCGCTGGTCAGACTACGTGGAGCGATACATGAATTCAGATACTACCTCGCCTGAGCTTCGTGAACATCTAGCACAGAAACCAGTATTTCTCCCCAGGTGAGTGAGCCATGTCATCTGTCAGCAGTCCAAGCTCTCATCCTCCGGGGCTTTTCTGCAATAGGAATCTACGGCGGATCCGGAAGTGTCAACGTGGTCGAGAGCAGCAGGAAAAGGAAGGGAAGGAAGGAAACAGCAAGAAGACCATGGAGAATGTGGATAGTCTGGATAAGCTGGAGTGTAGATTCAAGCTGAATTCCTACAAGATGGTGTATGTGATCAAATCAGAGGACTATATGTATCGGAGGACCGCCCTGCTCCGGGCTCATCAGGTGAGAACCAGTAACTGAAATTTCTGTACACAATTTAATAAAATTTTTTTTTTCTGTTTTGCAGTCCCATGAGCGTGTAAGCAAGCGTCTACATCAGAGATTCCAGGCCTGGGTAGATAAATGGACCAAGGAGCATGTGCCCCGTGAAATGGCAGCAGAGACCAGCAAGTGGCTCATGGGTGAGGGGCTGGAGGGCCTGGTGCCCTGTACCACCACCTGTGATACAGAGACCCTGCATTTTGTGAGCATTAACAAGTATCGTGTCAAATACGGCACAGTATTCAAAGCCCCTTAACTGCAAAGCCAGAGCAGATAACTTGGGGTGTGTGTGGGGATGTGTGTGTGGGCCTATGCACTCACACACTGAAGAAACAAGGAAGATGCCTTTCAAGCCTCACTGGGCCTCTCTGGGACATGGCCACCTGACCTGTGTGTGGCTGGTGCAGCCTGGCACCAAGTGGGCTACCTGTTAGGAACATGAATACCTTACAAAGCTGAAGCTGGAACTTTTCCCAAAGGGTTTTGGGTATAGCCTGCCCTGGAGGGGAAGGAAGTCCATGCAAGCAAAGACATGCAGTTTGCTTGCACACACCAGCAGAGCTAAGACTGGAGTCTCCTGTGGCCTAACTTTCAATGAGGGAACCGGATGCTGTTCACACTTTGACTGGATGGAGATGCATTTACAAAACAGACTGGAGAAGGACTTAATACTCAGATGGATTGGAACTATCATGGTCACTGCTCCTCTCCCCTCCCCACAAAAGGAAAAAAAAGCTGGATTTGATTTTTTTTTTCTGGTCACTCGAGCACATCTAAGATCACCCATTAGGTTTTATCTGGGACCTGCAGTTTGGCTTTGGGATTGATCATCTTGTGGATTTTATTCCTGACGATTCCCTTGCTGCCTACCCTTTTCTCTCCTCTGGTTCTCAACCTCAACGAGTTCAAATCAGTTGTCCTTTTTAGCTCCCGTGGAACTGTTTTGTATCTGCCTCTTTACTAGTCTACCTTAGTGCCATCCACCAGCTTTACTCTCTGACACACACACGCACACACACACACAATTTTAACTTGTTTTTTTGTACATAATGTACATACTGTCAATTTTTTATTAAAAGAAATATGCTTTGATGTGCTAGCATAACTGCTCTAGCTTCTTGTGTACCATAGTACTGTGGCTTCAGATTTAGTACCTATGAACAGATGTACAAGACATTTATTACACTTTTTACCAAAGGGAGTTACCATTGTAGTACTTTTGTGTAAAACTTGTCTTCCCCTTTGCCCCCAACTTTTTTTTTTTTTTTTTTGTAAATAAATAAAGCTTGGTTCTTACTTAAGGAATAAACTCTCAACCCACGTCCCTTGTCCTCACCAGAAAATACTGTGAAGCAGGGATTTTGACTTCAGTTCCTTATCCAGGGTAGAAACAGGATTTTGCTTAAAATACTTGTTACTTGTCCCAAATCAAAATATTCCAAAATCTTAGAATACTTAAGTCTTTTAGTACGTGTTTTTTTCCCTTGTTCAAATAATCTGAAAATATTTTATATTTGGGTAAGTTGTCAAGCTATGTAGTTTGTATTTCTATATATTTTTTCTTATTCACATTGGTGATGGATGGGGGTGAGCAACTTAAATACCAAACCAGTGTTTGAAAAAAAAGTGTGCATAAGGCATGTGGTATACCTTATAAATGGAGTTGGGAGGGAGAGAATTTGAAATGGGATACCTATTTTTTTAATTACATAAATTTAAACTAGCAGACATTTAAACATGAATGATTAGGATTTTTCTATGTGGTTAACCTGGACTTTCTGAACAAAGACCAACTGAGCCCCTCCCAGTACTCTGGTGGATTTTTCTTCAGCAACCATTACGCAAGTCTTAGTTGTAACCAGCAATGTTCTGTGTGTTTTATGTTTGCTTTTTAGTTAAAAATCACCACCACCACCAAAAAGAAAAACAAAATTTTTTGGCTCCTGGATTTTCAAAACACATGGTAGACCTCTCTGATTTTAGGCTTTTATTGTTTAAAGACAGTGTCTCGCTTTATGACCCACACTGGAGTGCAGTGCCACGATCATAGCTCACTGCAGGCTTGACCTCCCAGGCTCAAGCAGTCCTCCCACCTCGGCCTCCTGAGTAGCTGCATGCCACCACGCCCAGCTAATTTTTTAACTTTTTGTAGAGACAGGGTCTTGCTATGCTGCCCAGGTTGGTCTCAAACTCCTGGCCTCAAGCTGTCCTCCCACCTCGGCCTCGCAAAGTGCTGAGATTACAGGTGTGAGCCACCCTGGCCTGATTTTAGGCTTTTTTTGTACTGGGGAGAAGAGACTGTGAGCCAAAGTGTAGGGTGCCAAAAAGAGCTTTGTGGGATGAGATTTTAGGGCAAAGCTGGGGCAGTGTCTGACTTGGCGGTGGTCATGTGTACTGATTTAGGGGAAAGATCTTGAGGTTTTCTCAAATAATTCACCTATCCCCGTGTTCCCTCAAGAAAGGTCATGTTGACCTGGAACCATAGGGGAAATTGGTGGGGTGTGATCAGGGTCAGCCCCAGCTGTTGCTGCCCCTGCAGTGTTTTGTCCAGAGCACTTGCCTGCAGGTCAGGATAGGATTTCAAGGCCAGTTCAGGAGAAAGTCCCAACCCACCAGTGCAACCAACAAAAGAGTAAGTTTTACCTACAGCCTGGGTTTTCACAAGTAGCATTTTTATTCCTCCTGCTGTCTGACATCTGAGCTCCAAGCTCTAAACCCAACCTGTATTATATGCAGCAGCAGGTTATCTTTGTTTTAAATCACATTTGTTATTCTGTACTTAGTCACCTTTCCGTGTGATCTGCATTTGAAATGTTGTAAACTTGGTCAGTATTTCCATTAAAATATCAGGGCTAATCTTGTGTATTTTTTTTTGTTCCTAATGATTT